AAGCACAGGATAAGTAATAGCACCTTTTTGAAACAGAATGTAGAAAACCACGTAGCTCTGGAACTGGATAAAATTGGTTTCCTGGATACATACCTACTGTACAAAATGAAAAAGTCATCTTCCAGCTTCTTTTTGCGAAGAAGCTTAAGACTGTCTTGCATACTTGTGGTTGCCTGACCCTGTTAATTTATCAGTATTTATCTTAGAAGAAAGAAATCTAGGTCAAAAACGCGAACGTATTAGTAAAGAAGATACAATGGGAACCAACCTGATGCTCTTACAGCGTCAATACTGTTAGTTGAGATGTGGACCATCTATCAGTTTGTAATTAAGAAAAAGTCTGGCACGTGACTGAAACTGAGGAAGAAGTAGAAAAGGCAAAAGGTCAAAGGTCTCATGGGAAGGAAGGAGGGTAGAGACAGTGAGTTTTATTGGTCCTTTTATGGTTCAGACTTCCTTCTTCATCGACTCTCCCTAATTCTCTTCACTGTTCATCCCCAGCAACTTTTCTTCCCAAGCATTTCCTGCGGGCTTTTATTACCCCAGGAGTGCCAATCAAGGCGTGGAACAGATAAAGCTGTGTAGCAACTAACGCGTGACTCTTGTGAGTGTGGAGGGCAAACGAAGCTCCCTGAAACCTCCGCTCTGCTCTCCTGCCTTACGCCGCGCGGCCCCTGTTCTGAGGTTTAATACTTGCTTCACAGATAAGCGCTGCGGCCACGTTCCGGTGCCCACCTTCTCCTTGGCTAGGGCACGACGCCAGCCCAGGGGGCGCGGCCCTGAGCTGCTGCGAGAGACAGCTGAAAGCGCCGGCCCGACGGCCTTGGCTCCCTCGGTGCGCTGGGCGCAGAGCACTCGGACCCTGGGCGCCCACTGCTCGAGTACCTGCGCGGCTCCTAGCCAGGCTTAGCCCAGGCGCGGGCTGAGAGTCAGTTCGCCAGGTGGGCCTGGAGCCATGGGCTGGGTGGGCGGGCGGCGCCGGGATTCTGCGTCACCACCTGGGCGGAGCCGTTCTGCTGCTGACGACATCAACCCGGCACCTGCCAACATGGAAGGTGGCGGCGGCAGCGTCGCTGTAGCTGGCCTCGGAGCTCGAGGCTCTGGAGCGGCTGCAGCTACAGTCCGGGAACTTCTGCAGGACGGTAAGGAGACGGGGTCTGACCAGGTCGTGGGGAAGGACTTTTCCTTATTTTTTCCCCAATCCAGGGTGTTATAGTGACTTTTTAAACGAAGACTTTGATGTAAAGACTTATACTTCTCAATCTATTCATCAAGCTGTAATTGCTGAACAACTAGCAAAACTTGCCCAAGGAATCAGTCAGTTGGACAGAGAACTACACTTACAGGTAATTCTGATCTTCTGGGTCCCTATGGATTAGCAAAAGCTAATCATTTATTTTTGATTTTCAGGTTGTTGCAAGACATGAAGATTTACTGGCACAAGCAACTGGGATTGAGTCGTTGGAAGGTATATTTCTAATAACTGCTAGAGATTATGTATGTAAAGCCAATGTAAACTTATGTTTTCCTAGGTGTTCTTCAGATGATGCAGACGAGAATTGGGGCTTTACAGGGAGCTGTTGATAGGTACTGTTCTTAATTTTATAAATAAATGGAATGATTTTATTCTCACTCCTCTCTTTTCCTGTAGGATAAAAGCAAAAATTGTTGAACCATACAATAAGATAGTTGCCCGGACTGCACAACTAGCAAGACTTCAGGTAGTTTCTTACTTTTATTTCTTTATACTTTATCAACTAACTTAACATTGTGATGTTTGCACAGGTTGCCTGTGATTTGCTTCGGAGGATTATTCGTATCTTGAATCTCAGTAAGAGACTCCAAGGACAACTGCAAGGGGGAAGTAGAGAGATAACAAAAGCTGCTCAGAGTCTCAATGAACTTGGTAAGTTTTTTTTTTTTTTTAAATAAAAAGTTTATTTGAATGTGTATGTTTTTGTTTTAAACAGATTATCTTTCTCAAGGAATAGATCTTTCTGGAATAGAAGTGATAGAAAATGATCTACTTTTTATTGCAAGAGCCCGACTTGAAGTGGAAAATCAAGCTAAGCGCCTACTAGAGCAGGGTTTGGAGACTCAGGTAATAAAAATAAGACTGTTTTTTAATGTAAATCTGTTTCCACCCCACCCCACCTTTTTTTAAGAATCCAACTCAAGTCGGAACAGCTCTTCAGGTTTTCTATAATCTTGGAACTTTGAAGGATACTATTACCAGTGTTGTGGATGGATATTGTGCTACTTTAGAAGAAAATATCAACAGTGCATTAGACATAAAAGTTTTGACTCAGCCTTCCCAGTCAGCTGTGAGAGGTATGGATGTGGTTTATATTTAGCTTCTTTATATTTTTCATTGTTCTTTCTCACTCATAACCAGGGGGACCTGGACGATCTACCATGCCAACCCCAGGAAATACTGCAGCTTTGCGTGCCTCATTCTGGACCAATATGGAGAAACTTATGGATCATATTTATGCTGTTTGTGGACAGGTAAATATTTGAAGGAGTGGAAAAAACATTAAATTGCCTAAGCTTTACATTTGTTTCATTTAAGGTACAACATCTACAAAAAGTATTGGCCAAGAAGAGAGATCCTGTTTCTCACATTTGTTTCATTGAAGAAATAGTTAAGGTATGTTTAAAGGAAAATATTTTTACATCTTTATTTTTAAAAAATTTTTGTTTGTTCTTCACAGGATGGACAACCGGAAATTTTCTACACATTTTGGAATTCAGTTACTCAGGCACTTTCTTCTCAATTTCATATGGCAACAAACTGTAAGTTTACTACTTATTTTGAAAATTAATTTTTTCTAATTCATGTTCTTGTTTTGCTTGGCAGCTTCGATGTTTTTGAAGCAGGCATTTGAAGGAGAATACCCTAAATTATTACGTCTTTATAATGACTTATGGAAGCGTCTTCAACAATACAGTCAGCATATCCAAGGGAATTTTAATGCAAGTGGAACTACAGACCTCTATGTTGACCTACAACACATGGAAGATGATGCACAAGATATATTCATACCAAAAAAGCCAGATTATGAGTATGTTTGTTTAATTTGACCTGTTAGTTGGCAAGTTAGTTTTTAAAAAATTTTGTTTCCACAGTCCAGAAAAGGCTTTGAAAGACTCACTACAACCCTATGAGGCTGCTTATCTATCAAAATCCTTATCTCGACTCTTCGATCCTATCAACTTGGTTTTTCCCCCGGGTGGTCGTAATCCTCCTTCCTCTGATGAACTTGATGGTATTATTAAAACTATAGCAAGGTATGTATTTTTTATATAGTGGCTTGCCATAATAATATTTAAAAACTGTTTTCATTTTCTCCAGTGAACTAAATGTTGCTGCTGTTGATACAAACCTCACATTAGCTGTGTCAAAAAATGTGGCAAAGACCATCCAGTTATACAGTGTAAAATCAGAGCAGCTTGTAAGTGGTTTCCTTTATCTGTAAACTTTAATTGACACATTCTTTTGAAATTGAATTCTTACAGCTCTCCACACAAGGAGATGCAAGTCAGGTGATTGGGCCTCTTACTGAAGGACAGAGAAGAAATGTGGCAGTAGTGAATTCATTGTATAAGTTGCACCAATCAGTAACAAAGGTAACTATTTTATTAAGTTTTTTTTTACTTAAGAAACTATAACTGGATCAAAACCTTGTTCTAGGTTGTTTCCAGTCAGAGCTCATTCCCACTGGCAGCTGAGCAAACTATAATTTCAGCTCTAAAGGTAAAAGAATTTAATCTTTGACTCTATAGATCTCTTCTTTTTTTTCTTTCTTTTTTTTTTTTAGGCTATTCATGCTCTTATGGAAAATGCTGTGCAACCCTTACTCACTTCTGTGGGAGATGCTATAGAGGCCATAATCATCACCATGCATCAAGAAGACTTTTCTGGGTAATTACTTCTAACCAAATTTTTACTAACTTGGTGCTGAAAAGGGCTGCTTTTTCTTTTACAGGTCATTATCCAGCTCAGGAAAACCTGATGTTCCTTGTTCTCTGTACATGAAGGAGCTACAAGGTTTCATTGCCAGAGTTATGAGTGACTATTTTAAACACTTTGAATGCTTGGATTTTGTCTTTGACAACACTGAGGCTATTGCCCAAAGAGCTGTTGAACTTTTTATCCGCCATGCCAGTCTCATAAGACCTCTTGGTGAAGGTGGGAAAATGCGACTTGCTGCTGATTTTGCACAGGTACATTGATGAATTACTACAAAAGAAAAAATTTACAACAATGGAGTATATTTTAATATTTCAGATGGAGTTGGCTGTGGGTCCATTCTGTAGACGAGTATCTGATTTAGGAAAGTCCTATCGGATGCTGAGATCATTCAGGTAAGACCGAATTCTTTGTTCATACATTCATAAGTGTGAAATAACTTCTGTTTTTCCCGTCTAGACCTCTGCTCTTCCAGGCAAGTGAACATGTAGCCAGTAGTCCTGCATTGGGGGATGTGATTCCGTTCAGCATCATTATTCAGTTTTTGTTCACGAGAGCACCCGCTGAACTGAAATCTCCTTTCCAGGTAATAAATAAAGTCAAGCCAGAACCCTTTTGGCACTCTCTCTAATTGTGTTTCAACCCTGCAGAGGGCAGAGTGGTCCCACACACGCTTCTCTCAGTGGCTGGATGACCATCCATCTGAAAAGGACAGGCTCCTCCTCATCAGGTAAAGCCAGGTGCTCTGGGGGCACCCATCTGGTCTGGAAGCCCAAGGAGGGTGGGGATGCAAGAGAGGATGAAGGAGCAGTGCCTGGGGGCATGGACATGTGACTGCACCTTCCAGTGGCGGGCCACCTCACTGCCTAGGCACGGGTGCTGGAGCAACCAGCAGTTGGAAATGTTGGCCACAACATCTTTTGCTTTCTTTCATTCCAAACCTTCATATCCCTGATGTGCAATCCTGTGTCCCATGCAACCCTAAGGACCATGCATTTGTACCTTTGAAAATCATCATTTGCTATGAAAAGTTTTGCCCTAGCTCCGCATCTTTTACTTCATTTTTATGTGCTGCAGTTACTGAATTGGTGGAACACAGATGTGAGTGAATTTTTAAAAATACCCAAGTGCGAAACAGTTCTGAGGAGGAAACAAGAACAACCCAGCAGCCACTTGGATACCATGGCCCTCCAGTAGTGCCCCATGAATGCATTCACATACATACGCATGTGCTCTTGCCCACACGTGCACACACCCCCATGTACCCCAACCATGCCCAGGGTGGGGTGCTTTAACTGTCATACATGGCTTATTAAGCAACACTCTTCCCTGCAACTGCTCTCACCATCACCAGAGACCTCTCAGCCACCAAACATTCCCATTTTTACCTTACCACTCTGTAGCTTTAGCTACAGTTGACCGCCATTTCCTTCTGTAAACTCATAAACTGGGACTCAGCACATTTTTATTGATGCTGAGCTCACATTTTATCAGCATGGTAGGCCCTGGGCCAGGAACCGAGGATACGAAGTAAGCCGAGATATGGCCCTGTCCTCTCAGAGCTTGCATTACACCACAGCCATCTGTTTCTGTTCTAACTTCTCTGGCCATTTTTTTTTGTGTGTCATTTGCTGAATTATCTTCTTCTAGCCATTCCTTAAATGCTATCATTTCCCATATTTTCTTCTTCTCATCCTGCCTCTGCCTTGGTTCCCAGGTGAGCTTGTCCAGACCCATGCCTCTAGTGCCCCTTCTATACTTAAGAGCCCTCAGGTCTGTGACTGCCTCTGGATGGGGCCTTGGCCCAGTAAACTTGCTATCATATGTCACCACCCACAGAAATCTCAACCCCAGAATGGTCAAAATAATTCTAATCTTTTCTCTCAAACCTTCTCATTCTCTTATACTCCCTGTCTTGGTTGGGAGGTCACAATCACCTAACTAGCCAAGCCGGAAAACCTTTACATCATCATTCAACTCCTCTGTCATCCTTATTCCTCAAACCCACTCTGTTGCGTCTCTAAAATAGCTCTTGAAGTCATTCTCAACTCTCCCAGGGGATCCCAATTCTGTTGGTCTGGGCCCACTGCACCCAGTGATCCTTTGTTAGCCTGTGTCAGGTGATGAGTTGAGTTCCCTAAAGCCAGAGTGGGGCTGACATGATGAGGTGGTTCTAAACCACATGTGCACACAAGAATCATTTACATAGCTTGGAAAATTCCTAGTGCCCAGGTCTCTCACCCTTGCCTACCTCAGAATCTCCAGGGTAGGCCTGCTATCAGGATTTCTCTATAGCTCCCCAAGAAGGTCCAGGGTGCAGCCAAGGGCGTGAACCCCTGCCATAGTGGGTCATATTTCAGTTAGGATGAAAGACTGCTGAGGAAGCTATGACAGGTCAGTAAGAACCATCAGCCTGTCAGCTTTGTTTCCAGAAGTGACCCTGAGCCCTCAAGCTTGGTACCCACATCCCACATGAGCCACTGGCCCTCTGGGCGTATGTGTGGATAAAGATTAGCTCGGACCCTGCTCTTTTTCCTTGCTTATCTGTTACTCAGCTATGAACATCTGACACAGAAATGGGAGAGGTTACCAGCCCCGGTGAATGTTCCTGGTAAAATCTGCCCTCGGGAAAGGCTTTGGATTTGGGTGAGGAGTTTGGGCCTGGGCTAACACAGGGATTTGCAATGTCTGTGTGGATTATTTTTCCCGAGTCCCAAAGATTCACTCAGCTGCAACACACTCAGTCGTCTTAAAAAGAGGATTCAGTTAATTGAACACGTTCATTTTTCTCATCTTAACAAGTTGGTCATTTTTGTCGTCTTAACAAGTTGGAATGAGTTCATCCAAAACAGTTGTCCTGCTGTGTGTACATCACAAATCTGTTTTCTTTTGCTTCTCTTTAAAAATGTCTCCTGAGTGATTTCATCAGCAGTGCTGTTGCTAAGCCTATATTTAGCAACTGAAAATCATGCTCAGAAATACTGTCATGCTTTTTTAAAAAGGCATATCCATCCCTCCACACATGGCTGATTCCAGAACCTTCATGCCCTTAGCAAAAAATTGAGCTGTCCTTCAGGGTTTCAAAAAAAGTACTGTACTCCTGCTGCACCCCAGGCTCTTGGCAAGGAGGGGACTTTTGTCCTAGAGAATGTTCTTTCTTATGTATTATTGCAAAACAATTTTGTTCTTGCATACTGAAGCATCACTGGATGAATTTCTTTCCCCTGTAGACAAACCGAGGGTGAGTATTGCTCTTTAAATGTCAGTAAATTTGTTTTAGCTTCTGGGGCAAACCTTGTTGTATACTCATTCTGTTCCTCCCAGCATAATATGTTAGGTTGTCATAAAATAGGGCAAATTGAGGATAGTGTAACTACTGCTGCTGAATAAATGGGAAATAGTGAACCATCCTGCCTTCCTGTTTTCTTCTGACACCAGATGCTTTCTGGAGCTTAAATGAATACTAGTCAAGTTCATTTGAAAATCAGAGTAATAACTTACTCATGGGACCAAGTGGTGTAAATGGGGGCAGTTGTATGTGTTCAGCCTGCATCAGGCAGGTGCTCCAGACACGTGTGCTCCCTCAGATGCAGAGGCAGCCGCCTGGCTCGTGCCTGTGGGTAAGTGTTGAATGTGTTTTCAATAAAGATAGAGTCTTTGATGGAAAGATTTCTCAAGCTCTGTAACAGCGGTGGGGTTGGCCTCAAATCCATTTACTCTGGATATTTGCCGTGGAGAGCAACTCTTCTTCTTATGGCCCTCTTTGAGTAGGAGTACACAAATGTTCACAGACCTTATTAGCCTAGTGGTACTTTTATCTACACCATCAGAGAATGCTTGGTGCCATGTGCATCCTTGGATCCCTTGCCCTCTTGCCATGGTCCAGGGTCCACAATCTGGAAGCCATTCCCTCAGCTCCTCTGTACTTCTGCAGAACTCCCAAGATCTCCATCGATGGAGGGAAATGTTTCTCCTCCTGGTACCATGTCACTAGCTACCTATCAGTTCTGTGAATGGAGTGTCTGAAATAGGACGAAGAGGGAGGATGGAACCAGGGAAAAGCCTGGGCTTAACTGCTTATTGAGGCATGTAGTGTATCTTTAAGTCATTTATGCATTTCAGTACTTACTAATCACATTGAATATTTAAATGCCTGACAAAAATCAATGTTGTTTTCCATGAAAACTTCCACTTGGCTAGTTTTTGTCATGTTGAGCAGTGTTGCCATGTTACCACAAACCATTCCTCTACTAATCGTGTTTTTTTTCTCAATAAGGATAACCTCAATAATCTACTTATTTTGGTTACAAACCAGAGTTAAGACTAACTGTTACATAACACTTGGCCTGACTTCCAAGAAAGCTAATGTTTTGCTTAAGCAAATGAAGTAATTTAATAAGTACTCGAAAATCTTGCTCTAATTTCATGTGGGAGGGCAGCTTAATCTTTTTTGCCCCATACTTCTGATGGTGTTTTTGATGACTACCCAAAAATCTAACCAAACTCATTTCTGATCTCTTCTACATGTTGTGTAACTTACGTGATGTCTTATCCTTTTAAATGCCAACGAAACTAAGTTGATTTTTGTCCATCAAATATATCTAATCCATTCACTATGAAATGATTGTAGTTCCTGTGAATTTAAACACTTCT